CTTCTCTTTCTCTAATACTCTTTCCCCATTGGTGGTTGGGCGACTGGATTCTCCAGGCTTTCCTGATGCAGAGCACTGTGTGGGTCACAGCTTTGGGGATCTCACTGTCCACAAGAGAATGTAATGTCAGAAATAGAAGTCCTTCTTAAATGCATAGGGAAGCTCTGTGCATGTAGTCATTTGACAGCAGACTGTAACATTGAAAATATAATTCAGATATGACTAAAAGCAATAATAGGCATTTAATTCAGCCTCTTTGAATTTTATTTACTGTTAGCCTTTGATTTTCAATTACCCTTAAAACCACGCAGTCACATTCAGGCCGTGACTAACATTTTAAAAAAATACAATAAAAATCTTTGGCTGGAACTTTTATTCTACTTCAGTATTGAAAAAATCATAAATATAAATTATTATACATATACAGTTATGTGTATATATATGCATATAAAATATTCTCTTGTCTCAGGTTTGAAATGACTAAAGTTACCAACACCTTAATTTAGAAAGAATCAACAGAGAGGGAATTGTCAACTTTCCTAATACCAATAGACTTGACTTTCCTTTGGGTGCCTGTCCCCTCCTAGAGATTTATGTTCCTGGTCAAGTCAGTTTATCATGTCTGCTTTGCTTCTTCCAGCCAAACCCATAGAAATGAAGAAATAATAGTCTTTTGATTTCAAGTATGAAAGATCTAGGCTGTTCTCATATTAGATGGAAACTTAAAACACCTGAACGTTAGCTAGTAAGAACAGTTTCCTGTAATTTAGTATTTACTGGAAGCATTGTGTGCCATGCCATCCTCCTGATGTTTGTAACAGGACTTGTAAAGACTGTTATCAAATAACACTTTTTTCTTGATATGTCTCTTTGAGCTTCAGTGTTTGGATAATCAAGAGAGTCTCAGCCTTTAGGTAGCTGACACTGTGATAAGAGCATCCTGTGAACTACCCAAATAAGGAGGAAAACGAACGCAGCTGAGCATGGGATGCCATATAAAAATCACTTAAACCAGTCGCCACTCCTTGTTTCCTGAGTTGTCCTGTGCTGGAGGTCTGCTCAGACGAAGGTCTCCATGGCGTTAGAAGTCTTGATGCTCCTCGCTGTCTTGATTTGGACCGGTGCTGAGAACCTCCATGGTAAATAACAAGTTTTAGAGAATGCTTCCTCGTTCTGATGCTTTTCATATGGTTCTTTCCACAGTGAAAATAAGTTGCTCTCTGGACTGGTTGATGGTCTCAGTTATCCCAGTTGCAGAAAGCAGAAATCTGTATATATTTGCGGATGAATTACATCTGGGAATGGGCTGCCCTGCAAATCGGATACATACATATGTATATGAGTTTATATATCTTGTTCGTGATTGTGGCATCAGGACAAGGGTAAGAACAGTGATTGTTTGTAAAAAATACTGATATCTTCCACTGAAACTTCATGCTCTCCTAGGTAGTTTCTGAGGAAACTCTCCTTTTTCAAACCGAGCTGTACTTTACCCCAAGGAATATAGATCATGACCCTCAGGAAATCCATTTGGAGTGTTCCACCTCTAGGTAAGTCCAGCAGATTTGATTCCTTTGGAATGCACTATCTGCTTTCTGTTTCCCTTTTCTTTAGGAAATCAGTGTGGCTTACACCAGTTTCTACTGAGAATGAAATAAAATTGGATCCTAGTCCTTTTATTGCTGACTTTCAGACAACAGCAGAAGAGTTAGGATTATTATCTTCTAGTCCAAACTTGCTCTGAGCTAAAGGAGAAATGGAAACTTGAAGCTGGTGTTATGTATTTTGCAGGAAAACAGTTTCATTTTTTCATAGCAAAAATATAGTTGGTGTATATCTCTCCTTAAGTCTCTGGTTTCTAAAAACCCTACTTCAGTAAAGGTCCTGATTAGTTGATTAGTGAATGTGTATTTCTAAATATTTGTATTCAGTAGGGGTATGGCTGATTAATTTAACATTAACTATTAGGTAATTCATATTATACATTTAAGTTCTTTCTGTTCTGTGTAGAAGATTCAGAAATATGTCTTCAAAGACAATGACTTGATCTAATTGATAAGAACCTCCAATAAATATGTTCTAATATTTTTCAGGAAGAATAAAGAATAGAGAGAGACATATAAATGTGCAAGAGGCAAAACTTTGAGCATAGTGTAAAATTTAACATATTAACTCTCACGAAAGGCAAAATCCTTTTATGTGCAGATACTTTAATTCATGTAGATTTTCCTATTAATCAGTAAAGTTGAATCCTAACAATAATGCCATGTGACAACCTATTTAGATTATTCCAGAATTAAATTCAATTTATTTTCTAGAGCTCAAGTAACCACTACCTTAACTGAAATTTGATGTTAGGTTTCCCTTGTTCCTCCGAATGGTTCTTCCACACTCAAAATAATTGAATGGTTGAGTTGGTTAAGCAAAGAGTTATCCTGCCACCTAAGAGCATTCATTAAATGATTATTTATTACCACCTACTTTATACTATCTTCCTTTCTTTAAACATGGAGTCTAAATATGTAATATATCAAAAAATACTTCTGATTTGGTAGATTTCTTATATCAAGGGTGAGAATTGAACTGTGCCATTGGCTATTCAATAGCTTATTGAATGTATGTTTTGGATGCCACATCCTCCTGGAAGCAAATTTTGCCAAGATACTGTTTATTATTATTTTTAATTAAAGTGATACTATTCCATTTTCAATTAAATGCTGTCTGTAGCTGTTAACTTGTCAGATAAA